GTGTCTGTGAGGGTGTTGCCAGAGGAGACTAACATTTGAGTTGGTGGACTGGAAAAAGAAGACCCACCCTCATTGTGGGCGGGCACCATCCAACTGGCTGCCAGCGTGGCTAGAACAAAGCAGGTGGAAGAAGGTGGGATCACCTTGCTTGCCAAACCTTCTAGCTTCCTTCTTTTTCCAGTGCTGGATGCTCCCTTCTGCTCCTCCTACCCTTGGACATCAGACTCCATTTAGCCTTTGAACTCTGGGACTTGCACTAGTGGTTTGCCAGGAGGGGCTCTGGCCTTCAGCCACAGACTGAAGGCTGCACTGTCAGCTCCCCTGGTTCAGGCTCTTGGACTCGGACTGAGCCGCTACCGGCTTCTTTCATCTCCAGCTTGCAGACGGCCCATCATGGGGCTTTGCCTTGTAATTATGTGAGCCAATTCTTCCTAATAAACTCCCTTTTATATAAACACGTATCCTATTGGTTCTGTCCCTCTGGAGAACCCTGACTAATGGTAAGTATTTGTTGTTGCCAAACCAGAACCCTGGATGCCATCTCAATTCTCCACTTTGGTCAAGTATATTAAAAATATCTGAAGAATTATGTAATCTTTGCTCCTGCGTGTGCAGTTTGGACACAGGATACCTAAGTTCCTGGAAGGGTAAATTTTTTTTCAGTCTGTTAGGAACAAATCTAACCTTTCTGCCATTGACTTAGTTTCTCTGCCTTAGACATGGGCTCCAGCTTCTGGTGAGGAGGCTTTCCCTATTGCCAAACCAAAATGTCAACAATCAAAACAGATGGGAAATAAGGAGACCTTCCTGGGAAGTGGCTGTTGTTTAGCCAAGAAATATTGAAGCTTTTAGAGTAGTGTCTTTGAAAGTCAGAGCAGATTCAAGGCAGTGAATGCCTTCATCTGGCAAGACTGGAAGAATGGATCTGCCCAGGCAGACACAGTGACTGTTGTAGTGGTTACTCACACAGTTGTGGCAGGTCACGGCTGTCTGACTCTTCCTCCCGCTTCATCTCTTCCCATTCTCAAACCTGTGATGGAGGATTTTGTTTTGTTTTGAAAAAATACTACATCAGTGTTAATGCTCTCAGAGCACTAAATATCAGCAAGAAATGGATTTCTCCATTTTACAGACACTCTATTTTGAAAAATATTGAAGATCTAGTCTTACCTTCAAGAGACCAGTAAAGAGCCAGAATGGCCCCCTAAGATGAAATTACAATGATCACCTTGACTACCCAAGGCCTCCTTAGAAGGCCAAGGAACAGAAAGAGAGGGAGAGAGGAAGACCCCAGGAGAAGTGCAGTCCAAGGAGTCCTGCAAAGCAGACTGTGTGGACTGAAAGGCAACTTGCCCTATTTTGCACCGGACTCATCTGCAAAACGGGATGATGGTATCTTCCCCATAGGGCTTCTGTGAGTATTAAATGAGTTAATACATACAAAGTTGTTATTGAGCACTAGCTACTTATTATTCTAGGTGCTGGAATACAGAGAGGAACCAAACAGATAAAAATCCTTGCCTGCACGGAGCTTACCTTCAGCTAAGGGAGACAGTCAAAAACAAGGTAAGTCAGTATTATGCATAGGAGATTGTAAGATGTTCCTGTTAACTGGGGTTCTTCCACAAAGTCAACACATCTAAAGAAGCCACTGATGAAACAGGCTCCCCCTTGGAAAGACCATCTCACCTTCCAACCTCTCCATCCTGCAGAGAGGAAAACCCAAGTTTGGCGTTGGCAGTCAGGTAATTCATCAGATCTGGAAACCACCTCATCAGAATTCAATGTGGTCATTTAATTCTGTTTCAGGATTTAGCCAAATTTGGGTGCTATTTCCCTTTTGTGGAGGGACTTTTCATCACAATGAGAAGGACGTCTTAGGACTCCAGGACTTTGAGAGGTGGGTGTCCAAAACATGTGGTTGTCTCTGCACTGTGTTCATCTCTATCCCTGTATCTCTGCAGAGAAAGTGTCTCTACAAGTCAAAGCAGGAATATCAGCCTTCTTACACTAGGACAACTCCAAAATTGTGTGATTGGTAAGAATTTTTTTTAACTTTCCTATATTTGACTAATCTTTCTCCCTTTTCTCTGTCTTCATAGGCAAATTGACAATCATCGATTTGTTGACTGAACACCTGTTAGGTGTAAGGCACGGTGTCATATGCTTTCCTTGGGGCTTGCCTTCAAGCAGCTAACAGAAATAAGAAGAAAACAGGTGAAAAAGACAGTGTGATAAGGCCATGGTGGTGGATTGTGGATGCCCTGCCCTGTATCCACTTGGGAGAGAGCCTCTACAACATGCTGGCAACTTCCCCCTCACTGATTCAAATGTTAATCTCCTTTGGCAACACCCTCACAGACACACCCAGGATCAATACGTTGTATCCTTTGATCCAATCAAGTTGCCACTCAGTATTAACCATGACACCTTCTAAGCCATCATCTCCTCCTAATCCTCCCATAACAATGGGTATAAGTTATGAAGGTGGGTTAGAAACTAGTGCCTATCCCTCACTAAGTTGCCAGATGGATTTAACAGCACCTCAAAGTCAACATGCCCCAAGTCAAAGTCTTCTTTACCCATGGAATAAGCTGGCTTGCTACTTCCCTACATCTCTGAAGGGCTCCACCATTCCTCTAGCAACCATGCTCTCAAAGCTCAGAGGGAGGAAAAGGAAATGGATCTAAATGGAATTCCAGGTCCCACGCTGGATATTTTCACACCTTACCTCATTTAATACAACAAGCAAGGAGGTAGACAATATTGTCTACCTTTGCAAATGAGGAAACAGAGGCTTAGAGAAGTTAAATAATTTGCCTGAGAATAAAGCTAAAAGTAGCTTTAAAATACTAGAGCTGGGATTGCAAGTTTGATGCAAAGTTTGTGCTCTCTTCATCCTTCACCAAGATCTTTCATTTTCCCTTTAAATATCTCTTATGTCTGCATTTCCCTTCCATTCCCATCACTAGCACTGTCCTCTAATGCCCCACCCAGTGGGGAAGTCTCCAATAGGTCCCCCTGCTTATAACAGCCAAGAGGGTAGCTATAAACTAGGTCCAATAACATGCTTCATGTGAGGGAACTGATGGACAGCTGTCTAATTCATAACCTCTGGCCTCAACGGAATTTACAGTTCAGAGTCCAAAATAGCAAGGAAGTGGTGGGAAGAAGGTGAGAGAAAAGGGTGGGAGGGTGAGAGAGGGGAGGGAGGGGAATAAGGTGTGGGCAGTAGAGGGAATCTGTCAGTCTCATGGTTTGCCCTAGGAAACCTTCTGCTCAGCCCCAGCCTGCTTCTGGGCACTCCTCCTCACCCCTCCTTGCTGTCCATATGGGTTCAATGTGAGTAACCACAATTGTAGAGTGTGGCCATCTTCTTCTGACATGGTCCTAAATAAACCTAACTGAGTAGCCAGAAGAATCACTTCTAAGGTAAACATCTGTAAACATTGGTTATATTTATTTTCAATATTACTGGTTAACATTGTGGAGCTATTACTGATGGGCCAGACTCTGTGCTAGGCACAGACTTTCTAGGGATTATTTCATTTAATTCTCATGGCAACCACCATGCATTTGCAGATAGGCAAGTCAGGCTCACAAAAATGTATGCAGAGCTTCAGGGTTGTGATGGGTAGAGCCAAACCCATCTGCCCAACCCAAGGGCCCGTGCGCTCCAACCCTGCATCGAACTGCCAACATAGTACACCTTTTAGAAAAAGATTCTTGTTGCAAAAGTACCATAGGCAGTGTGTGTGTAAGGTCATTGTAAAAGTGTAGATAAGCAAGAAAGTGTTATACCACCACTCAGAAGTAACCACTGTTAACATGTTGGCTTATCTGCTCTCAGGTGTTTCTGTGCCTGTACATACTATTCTTCTTGAATAAAAACAGGATTACACAGTGTATACAGTTTTGTAACTTTTGTTCATGAAGCA